GCGGCTGAGACCCTTGACGAGCGGACGGAGAAAAGCCAAAAGCCGGCGGTGGGGAGCAGGAGGGACAGAGCGGGAGACCACAGGCGAAAGACCAGCGCCGTCGGGGGAGCCAGGCTGAGTACCTTCCTGGGCACAGATGGGACGGCGCGGGGCCACCGGCGGTGCTGGTTCCGGGCGCACTCAGCGACCCCGGCCACACACCCCAGCCTCCTGGGCGGCCTCGAAAGGGGCTGGAGGGCACGCCCGCCAGCTCTGCCCGGGGCTCAGGGAGTCTTCGAAGACTTCTTCCAACGGTGGCGGACTGGGGCCCCCTGCCTGAGAGACCACCCGGAGACTCAGAGACAGAGAGACAAAGGGAGACTGGGTCAGGGAGAGAGAAGGCTAGTGCCGAGGAGAGTAGGTGCGAGCCGGGACCCCAGAGGGCGGCGAGGGCGCGCGCGAGGCCGAGTGTCAGAGCGTGGAAAAGTGGGCGTCCAGCGGTAGGTGGACGGATGGGGAGCCCGGGAGCAGAGCCAGGGTCCGTGGGCAGACGCGGCGAGGAGAGGAGGCGGCGGAAGGACTGGCGGATAGACGGGTCCGAGGGCTGGGAAGGAGGCAGCATCCTCACTTCCAGCCTCGGGACCCCGCGCACCCCGCCCCTGGGCGCGCCAGGTAGCCCACCTTTGTCCGGGCTCGCAGCCAGGTGGGGCGGGAGGGGCGGAGCCAGGGGCGGGCCGAGGCCGTGCCTTACCTGTCCGGCCGGCGGGTAGGGGGAGGAGGGGCTCGGGGCCGAGCGCCCGCGGGAGCCGAGCGCAGCCGAGGGCGAGCCGCGGAACGGGGCCGGCGTGGAGAGGTGCGCGGGCAGCCGGAGGATGTGCCCGGGCTGAGCGGGACTGGAAGGAAGGGGGAGTGGGCGGGCAGGAGGGAAGGGGGCGGGAGCGCGGGGAGGGGACAGAGGAGGGGCGGCGGGTGGCGGGCTCGACTGCCCCCAGCCGAGGGGCAGCCCCGGGGCCGGGCCCGGCGCGCACCCGGCCAGCGCGCCCTCGCCAGCTGCGCTCTGAGTTCTGGGCCAGCTCCCCAGAGGCCTAGGCGCCGCCGCCGCGAGGGCGCGGGGCAGACAAAGGAGGCAGACAAAGGCGGGCGCAGCCCAGCAGCCGTGCGGGCACCGGGCGAGGCAGGCCCACTCCTCCCGGTGCGTAAGAGCCGCCTCGGCGCGGCCCAGGGGAACTACCCTCTGCCCTTGCCCCAACACTCAGGTAGCGGGAAGGATGACCACGCTCACACGACAAGACCTCAACTTTGGCCAAGGTAGGGAGGCTGGACCTGCGGGCCCGGGGGCGCGAGCGCGCCACCGGCTTGTGCCCCCCTGCAGTGGTGGCCGATGTGCTCTGCGAGTTCCTGGAGGTGGCTGTGCATCTCATCCTCTACGTGCGCGAGGTCTACCCCGTGGGCATCTTCCAGAAACGCAAGAAGTACAACGTGCCGGTCCAGGTGAGGCACGTCCCAGAACCACAGAGTGGGTAGGGCCTCACGAGCCGCATGGTATTGTGTGCAGATGTCCTGCCACCCGGAGCTGAATCAGTATATCCAGGACACGCTGCACTGCGTCAAGCCACTCCTGGAGAAGGTGAGGGTGCACTGGGCTCCCCAGCCATCTCATGGCTCTGCAGTGGGGGTTCCTCTCTTTGCAGAATGATGTGGAGAAAGTGGTGGTGGTGATTTTGGATAAAGAGCACCGCCCAGTGGAGAAATTCGTCTTTGAGATCACCCAGCCTCCACTGCTGTCCATCAGGTGGGCTGCCCCTGCCCCTCGCCCACTAGCTGAGTGTGATGGGAAGACCTCCTCTCACTCCCAGCTCAGACTCGCTGTTGTCTCATGTGGAGCAGCTGCTCCGGGCCTTCATCCTGAAGATCAGCGTGTGCGATGCCGTCCTGGACCACAACCCCCCAGGTGTGTCCACTCCCCACCCTCTCTTCCCTTGGGGGGAGCCTCCACCAACCTCTTGCCTCTCCAGGCTGTACCTTCACAGTCCTGGTGCACACGAGAGAAGCCGCCACTCGCAACATGGAGAAGATCCAGGTCATCAAGGTGAGATGAGATGGGTCTGGGTCTGGGCGCAGCGTCACCCCCCTGACCTTTGTCTCCTCCCTAGGATTTCCCCTGGATCCTGGCGGATGAGCAGGATGTCCACATGCATGACCCCCGGCTGATACCACTAAAAACCATGACGTCGGACATTTTAAAGGTGAGCTTCGTGGGGACCCGGGAAGCTTTATTGCTGACTGTGGCTGTTTGCTTGTGTCCGTCAGATGCAGCTTTACGTGGAAGAGCGCGCTCATAAAGGCAGCTGAGGGGGCACCTGCCACCCCACTGATGCCCAAACTGTCAGACTTTGGGGGATCCCCGCCTAGGGCAGTGCTGCATGGCTGCCCTGATTCCAAGTGCTCTTATCGCCTCTGTGTGTGGATCGCCCGCCCCAGCCCGGGGCCGCTCAGGTCTGCTTGGAGGATGCCTCCCCCAGGAGGGCAGTGAGGGATGCCGCAACCTCGACTTCTCAGCCTCCTGGGGTTCCGCCGGCCAACACTGTCTGTCTCAAATACTGTGCTGTGAGTTGTTTCAATAAAGGGGCCCCAAGGGCTGGGCTGAGCTGAGCCATCATTAACTGGAGTGGGAGGGAC